TTTAAATTTTTTTTATAGAGAAAGGGTCTCACTATGTTGCCCAGGCTGATCTCAAACTCCTGGGCTCAAGCAGTCCTCCTGCCTCAGTCTCCTGAGTACCTAGGATTACAGGTGTTAGACACCACACCTGGCCTAGAATTTATTTTTAATAATTTATATTTTCCTAAAATTGTCCACTTCATCTGTTTTTTAAGTACAGGTTTCAAGAGGATAGAGCCTGTGTTTCTGTGTTTGTCTTGCTTACTGTTGTGTCCCCAGTATCAGTAAATGACAGAACAGCTCCCTGTAAATACTTGTTGTATGAGTGAATGTGTGTGGGAGGAAGAATTATCTTGGAAAAAAGAAGGAAGCATTAATAGTGCCTCTCCTAATAGTGACTCATTTTTTTTTAGGCCACCCTGGGGCCTTTTCTTATTCAAAACATTCATGAAAAAAAGTGCAGTTCCAAAGCATTGGAGCTACTGATGTAACAATTTTTTTAAAATACCATTATTAGAAGTGCAGCGGGGGATTCTCTGATCTTCTAGGTATTCTGTGATCTCCTGTGATCTTCTGGCTGTGATCTTCCTCTGCAGACCACCTCACATCTTTGAGACACCCTCCTCTGTGCCTTCTCCCCCTCCCTATTTCTTAGGTTCACCAAGAATGAATGAAGAAGCCAAGCGCGGTGGCTCATGCCTGTAATCCCAGCACTTTGGGAGGCTGAGGCGGGCAGATCGCTTGAGCCCATAGTGCAACAGTTGTGTTGAGCCTGAGCAACATAGTGAGACCCCCACCCCCTGCCCGTCTCTTAAAAAAAGAAAAAGAAAAGAAGGAATGAAGAAACCACCGTGGGTCAGGCACGGTGCTAACCTCTGCAGAAGTTTCCATACAGTACAATGGTGTGCAATGCCCACGCCACGTTTTGCAGGGTCCACGGGAAGCCTTGCGGCGACCTCACTGCCGCCCAATTTCTGGGCAGTGGCGGCGCAGCGCCCCCTGGCGGCCATCCCGAGGGCAGTGCCCGCGGGCAAGGTTCGAAACTGTTGGCATTGGGACTGACTCCAGCCTCTGCTCCGGGAGGCCCTCCCGGGCTGCCTGACCTCCCGGGACCATGCAGAAGGCCTCCCACAAAAACAAAAAAGGTAACTGGGGAGAAGGAAGCGGGTGAAGAAGCAGGACTGAAATAAGTTCCCCTCTTTTGGTTAGAAAGAGGAGTCAGCAACAAGGTCAAAACATCTGTACACAACTTGAGCAAAACACAGCAGACCAAACTCACTGTGGGTAGCCTGGGATTAGGCCTCATCATCATCCAGCATGGACCCTACCTCCAGATCACCCACCTCATCAGGAAGGGGGCTGCAGCCAACGACGGGAAACTCCAGCCAGGTGATTGCCCTTTCGCCATGCTTCCCAACCACAAAAGAGGTTTAATTGGCTCATGGTTCTGCAGGCTGTACAGGAAGCATGGCTGGGGAGGCCTCAGGAAACTTACAATCATGGCAGAAGGTGAAGAGGAAGGAGGTATGTCTTACATGGTTGGAGCGGGAGGAAGATTTTACTGATACATAATTTTTTCCCTCTTCAGGTGATGTTCTGATTAGTGTTGGCCATGCCAATGTGTTAGGATATACTCTTCGAGAATTTTTACAGCTTTTGCAACATATCACTATTGGAACAGTGCTACAAATCAAGGTTTACCGAGATTTTATTAACATTCCTGAAGAATGGCAAGAAATATATGATTTAATCCCTGAGGCCAAATTCCCAGTAACAAGGTAAATAGTTCATTTTAGGAACTCTTTGTTATATCTATTTTATTCACTATTCTTTTCATTTCAGCACACCAAAGAAAATTGAGCTGGCAAAAGATGAATCTTTCACAAGCAGTGATGATAATGAAAATGTAGATTTAGATAAAAGACTTCAATATTATAGATATCCGTGGTCAACTGTGCATCACCCTGCAAGGAGACCAATATCCATCTCCAGAGACTGGCATGGATATAAGAAGAAGAACCATACTATTAGTGTAGGAAAAGACATTAATTGTGACGTGATGATTCACAGAGACGACAAGAAAGAAGTGAGGGCCCCTTCTCCATACTGGATAATGGTGAAGCAAGACAATGAAAGCTCTTCCTCCTCTACCTCCTCTACCTCAGATGCATTTTGGCTGGAAGATTGTGCCCAAGTTGAAGAGGGTAAAGCCCAACTGGTATCAAAGGTTGGTTAGCAAATCTGTGGTCATATGAGCATTTATCTTGCAGACACCCAAGTTTTGTGCCTCACCAGGCACAAGTTTGCTGTACTTATCAAGGACTGTCTGTAGACTCACCAATTCTCTTCTCTTATGACTGCGTTATAAAGCCTTTAGAGATGTTCTTCAACAGGATTATCTAAAGACTTCCTTGGGTTCTTGCAGGCCTCACAAATCTTATTTTCAGAATAAGACCCTCCTTTTTGAGAAGAATTTCTTTCTTTTAGAAAATGCCGTAGAGAAATCCAATATCAGAATGTCTGAACATAGTAGAGAATGTCACTTTATGTAAACACTACATTTTTCTTTAAATATTTAGTTTCTCTCTTTTTTTTGGTAAACTTCAAGTACTATAATTAAAATAACTAAGAGACATAATTCTTTGGCTAGTTATTCACATTAGAATTCTT